AATGTCAAAACTTTCCTAGGTTTTACCCAGATCATATCAACTCACAGAACTCTCAATTACTGTATATATTTTTGGTCGCCCTACTTAGCATTAAACTACACTACCTAATAGTATTCTTTACTTATTCATATACATACTCCTTTCTCTCATAGTACTATGAGTCTTAGAAGAAAGAGATTTTATGTCCTTTTTTCTGTATTTTCTAAGAATCTATGTCGGGTCAATATTTACTCACTTAACAAATATTTACAAACTACCACCTATATTTGGTATTGTGTTAGTTTTGGAGATACAGCAATAATCAAGACAGACATAGCCAATTTCTGAAATTCAGGTTCACCAACAATATCTGGCACCACAGCGCTCAAGTTGCTCTCATTCTGATATCATCAATGTGAATATGGGAACAAGTAATAATTACAGGAATGACTCTTCTCCAAAAATGAAAAATAAGATATTCACAGTAAATGATAGACTATTATAGTGCTGAGAATGAATTGTTCGGCACTAGAAAGAAAGAACAAATAGGTAGGCAGAGATTTTGTGCATATAGGTATTTGAAATGTCCAATTAATAACTTAAGCAAGATATGGTGAAAACATGAATATAGAAGTGAGGGACAGATTGAGGACTAGATTTCATAAATATTTAGAAAGGCAAACTGTCAGTAATGAATTTTGATATTGGATGTAGATATAAGCGTTAAGCAGTCTAAATTCCAAAATTTTTAGTCAGTGCTGCATGAACTGAAATAAGCAGCAAAAGAAAACTAAAACAATGTCTGTGTGCTGATCCCTTGAAATTACCTTGTAACACTGCCAAAGGAAAATGGCACTGAGCACCAAGTTTGTTATAGTTTCAGTTGTGCCCAAGTGAGTCTCCAGAGTTGGTGAAATCTCAAGCCTCTTATTGCATGGCTTACAGAGAACCAAGGTATGACGGATATTAATCCTTGGCTTGACATCTTTTGACCCATCTCTCTTCCTCTAGGTCATAAGCGAATTCACTCCTTTTCGCTTTGAAAACAACTGTGAATAGAAGAAAATGCACCTATTACTCATCCGCCTTCTGAGAGAGAAAACATGTCTTTAACCCATGCTTGATACGTATGCTAAACTTGCAGCCAGTAGCCTTGGGTCAGGAGTTCTGCGTATTTTCATAAGAGTTGTTCCTGTTACTCTTCGTGAATTTTCTCACCATAAAACTGTTGCCAACGGGGAAGAGGGACAAGAACATGAAGTGTTTATGAGGGAGCCTGAAACTGACAACCTGTGTAACTGGAGTGCGTCGTTGGCATGACACTGGCAGCGCACTGCAAACTTAAGCACCTGTGGACTCCTAATTAGCTCTTTAAATTGAACTACATTAATTCAGGCATTCTTGTTTGAATGCGAACGCCTCCTTTTTCAAGCCACCCCCTGGGCAACCCGAATCCTTATATGACCTCCCTCCTCCTCCTAGTACGGCGCAGGTATGCGAACAGACATTTTCTTTCCTCATCAATTTATTTTAAATATTTTGTTTCCTTGTTCTAGGGTTATAAAATTATACACCATGGCCCTCCTAAAGACACTCTAGGAAAACCATGTCATCCTGATCTTAAAACACCTGCAAGAAAGAGCACAGTACTTCACCATTAGTAAGTAGCAAAGAAAAAAAATGGTAGCCAACCTCTAAACCTTCCACCTTCTTTCTTTCTAAAGATAAAGTAGATATTTCATCCTGCTCAGAAAACCAACAGTAAGTGTTAAATCATTGATTTTAATGTGAATTTCAATGCAGACCTTTGTTTTTCTTGACTTAGTTTCCAGCAATGGCTTTACTACCGGTGTTGTTTCTGGTTACTGTGCTGCTTCCATCTTTACCTGCAGAAGGAAAGGTAAGGTTAAAATGGAAAATCTTTTCAGAGCTTAAATAATAATTCCAATTTTATTTTCTTTTAGGATCCCGCTTTTACTGCTTTGTTAACCACCCAGTTGCAAGTGCAAAGGGAGATTGTAAATAAACACAATGAACTAAGGAAAGCAGTCTCTCCACCTGCCAGTAACATGCTAAAGATGGTAAGAGGCAGTGCTGTAAGGAGATGGGTGTGTTAAGTGTATTTTGTTTTCTTGTGACGTTTAGGAATGGAGCAGAGAGGTAACAACGAATGCCCAAAGGTGGGCAAACAAGTGCACTTTACAACATAGTGATCCAGAGGACCGCAAAACCAGTATGTAAATTAGTAAATATTTGTTGAATAAAATTACCTTGCTCATGAATGATCTGCCCCTTAGGTACAAGATGTGGTGAGAATCTCTATATGTCAAGTGACCCTACTTCCTGGTCTTCTGCAATCCAAAGCTGGTATGACGAGATCCTAGATTTTGTCTATGGTGTAGGACCAAAGAGTCCCAATGCAGTTGTTGGACATTATACTCAGGTAAGAAGAATGCATGAAAATACCTATGTCACTTTTATATATTTATTCCATTGTTAATTTGCAGCTTGTTTGGTACTCGACTTACCAGGTAGGCTGTGGAATTGCCTACTGTCCCAATCAAGATAGTCTAAAATACTACTATGTTTGCCAATATTGTCCTGCGTAAGTAGACTGTTTAGAGTTTAATGGCAATATATTTTTTAATAATTCTCATATCTTAAACCAGAATGAAAACATATCTCAATAAAAGGGAGGGGATAAACGTTTGGAAATGTTTTTTAAGGTTGAGACACTTTCAACTTCTCAGAGGAGAACAACTTCTCACTTTCAGGTATAAAAACTGAAGCTCTCATTCCTCATTAAGAAAAATATTTGACATGTATTTCAAATTTCAGTGGTAATAATATGAATAGAAAGAATACCCCGTACCAACAAGGAACACCTTGTGCCGGTTGCCCTGATGACTGTGACAAAGGACTATGCAGTAAGTTTGAAGTGATTAGCTTGCTATTATTTATAATGAGTTAACTAATCTGTTTTTGTTACAGCCAATAGTTGCCAGTATCAAGATCTCCTAAGTAACTGTGATTCCTTGAAGAATACAGCTGGCTGTGAACATGAGTTACTCAAGGAAAAGTGCAAGGCTACTTGCCTATGTGAGAACAAAATTTACTGATTTACCTAGTGAGCATTGTGCAAGACTGCATGGATAAGGGCTGCATCATTTAATTGCGACATACCAGTGGAAATTGTATGTATGTTAGTGACAAATTTGATTTCAAAGAGCAATGCATCTTCTCCCCCAGATCATCACAGAAATCACTTTCAGGCAATGATTTACAAAAGTAGCATAGTAGATGATGACAACTGTGAACTCTGACATAAATTTAGTGCTTTATAACGAACTGAATCAGGTTGAGGATTTTGAAAACTGTATAACCATAGGATTTAGGTCACTAGGACTTTGGATCAAAATGGTGCATTACGTATTTCCTGAAACATGCTAAAGAAGAAGACTGTAACATCATTGCCATTCCTACTACCTGAGTTTTTACTTGCATAAACAATAAATTCAAAGCTTTACATCTGCCGTTGTCTTAATGACCTTTCTTTTAAACAAAA